TATTGAAAGAAGTGGTGAATGGATGAGATGACAGAGACTATGACCAGCTTCTTAGCTAAAACTGAAACCCATCCTGCCTCCAGATCATCAGAACCTTTGGGGCTTTTGCTCCTTTTGCTGGCTCTCAGATAAGAGGGAAGATGGCTGAGAGGGAGCTACACTTTCGGAAATCATCTACCCTGGGGCTTCTGGTTTCTGCTGCAATCAGTAGAAAGTGGGTCACAAAACAGCTCTGCAGAGAACAGACCCTTGAGGAAAAGCCTGGATTCTGTGCCAGTTTACATTTATTGATCACCTACTGTGTATCAGTTGTCACATAGCTTAACTCATTTAATCATGGCTTCAGAGGGGTGTACAGGAGAGTGTGAGGGATTTGAGGCTGTAAACCCCAGAGGTGCTGACTAGCTGAGTGACCTCAGGAGAGTTACCATCCCTCTCTGAGTTTCATTTTTAATATCTGTAAGATACAAACGATCCATTTCGCCGGGTTATGGGAACGAAATGAGCACGTGGAAGCGGAGCGCTTCATAAATGCTAGTTATTATTGTTCCTCTGGGCACACAAGCCCGGTCGCCTCCCTCCTGGGCGCACACAGACATGTTCATACTCCCACGTACACGCAGATGCAGAGACGTGTGCAGACGCCAGCCGGAGGAGCACGCGGCGCATCAGACCCAAGACCGTGGCGAGACGGTGAAGAAGCCGCGGGGTCCTCGGCTTCTCTCTTTTTCTCTCGGTTCTTTATGAATGAACTCCAGCCGCGAGTTTTATTTTTTTATGAATGGGAGCCGGAGCACTGAATGAAGCCGGGAGCCAACCCCTACATTCTGATTGGCCCCCGCGGCTGGGAAACTCCGCCCCCCGGCCAGGCCGGACGACTCTCCGGATTGGCGGGCGTGCCCAGCCCTGGGGTTCCATTCACAAAAGTCAATGAAACAAAGGGAAACGGGGGGCGGTGTGGCGGGGCGGGGGGTGGAGAGCTGAGGCCGAGCGAAGGAAATGCACCAATCAGCTGCTCCCCCGGGCTCACAACTGTCTGCTGCGCCCGAAAAACAAGTCGGTGCGCTGGGGACCCGGGGCCGGGGCCGCCTTACTCCGGCCTAGCCCCGCGGCCCTCGGTGCGGGCTCCAGGGCATGCTCGGGACCCCCCGCGGCTCCAGCCCAGACGCCCCGGCCTCAGGTGAGGCTGCGGGAGGGAAAGGGAGGGAGAGTCGGTGTGCGAACGCAGCCCCCTCCCCCACCAGGTCTCGGCCCCCGCTTGGGGCCCCGGCCGTGCGGCCGGAGGGAGCGGCCGGATGGAGCGGAGGATGAAAGCCGGATACTTGGACCAGCAAGTGCCCTACACCTTCAGCAGCGTGAGCGCCGCGCCGGCCTCCACGCCCGCCCCTGACTCGCGGGCATTCTCCCCGCTTCTCGCAGAAATCGCCCGGAAATGGGAGCTTGCGCGAAGCGCTGATCGGCCCGCTGGGGAAGCTCATGGACCCGGGCTCCCTGCCGCCCCTCGACTCTGAAGGTAAAGAGCAAGAGAGACAAACCGCGACCCTCCCTCACCTCCAATTCCACTATTTACCCCTCAGATCTCTTCCAGGATCTAAGTCACTTCCAGGAGACGTGGCTCGCTGAAGGTGAGTAGTTTTGTGACCTTTTCTATTTTGGGGCCCCAAACTCACCTCTGACTTCTCTCTGCAGCTCAGGTACCAGACAGTGATGAGCAGTTTGTTCCTGATTTCCATTCAGAAAACCGTGAGTAGAGGTCCCTGGGGAGAGGGTATAGGCTGGCCTTGCTCTGTCCCCTCCACCCCCACAGTAGCTTTCCACAGCCCCACCACCAGGATCAAGAAGGAGCCCCAGAGTCCCCGCACAGACCCGGCCCTGTCCTGCAGCAGGAAGCCGCCACTCCCCTACCACCATGGCGAGCAGTGCCTTTACTCCAGGTGAGCCCCAGCCTGGACCTGGTGAAGGGTAGCCCCCTCACCCCTGTCTCCTTCTCAACTCCAGTGCCTATGACCCCCCCAGACAAATCGCCATCAAGTCCCCTGCCCCTGGTGCCCTTGGACAGTCGCCCCTACAGCCCTTTCCCCGGGCAGAGCAACGGAATTTCCTGAGATCCTCTGGCACCTCCCAGCCCCACCCTGGCCATGGGTACCTCGGGGAACATAGGTAAGGAGACAGGGAAACCCACTGCTCATGGGCTTCTCTTCCTTCTCCATCCAACCACATCCAGCTCCGTCTTCCAGCAGCCCCTGGACATTTGCCACTCCTTCACATCTCAGGGAGGGGGCCGGGAACCCCTCCCAGCCCCCTACCAACACCAGCTGTCGGAGCCCTGCCCACCCTATCCCCAGCAGAGCTTTAAGCAAGAATACCATGATCCCCTGTATGAACAGGCGGGCCAGCCAGCCGTGGACCAGGGTGGGGTCAATGGGCACAGGTACCCAGGGGCGGGGGTGGTGATCAAACAGGAACAGACGGACTTCGCCTACGACTCAGGTAAGAGACTGGGGTGGGGCAGGGTGGCATGTCACTTCTCACATCACCCCTTCTTCCCCCACAGATGTCACCGGGTGCGCATCAATGTACCTCCACACAGAGGGCTTCTCTGGGCCCTCTCCAGGTGACGGGGCCATGGGTAAGGCAGCCCCCCTTCCCCTGCCAAGCCCTAGATCTGAGCAACCCCCAATTTCCTCCACAAGGCTATGGCTATGAGAAACCTCTGCGACCATTCCCAGATGATGTCTGCGTTGTCCCTGAGAAATTTGAAGGTCAGAGAAGTGACTGTTGATGGGAGGGTCAAAACCCCACACCTCCTATTTTCGTGTTCCCCAGGAGACATCAAGCAGGAAGGGGTCGGTGCATTTCGAGAGGGGCCGCCCTACCAGCGCCGGGGTGCCCTGCAGCTGTGGCAATTTCTGGTGGCCTTGCTGGATGACCCAACAAATGCCCATTTCATTGCCTGGACGGGCCGGGGAATGGAGTTCAAGCTCATTGAGCCTGAGGAGGTGGGCCTCTCGGATGTTCCCAGCCCTCCTTTGCATCTCTACCCCAAAACTGTTTTGTTCCCAGGTCGCCAGGCTCTGGGGCATCCAGAAGAACCGGCCAGCCATGAATTACGACAAGCTGAGCCGCTCGCTCCGATACTATTATGAGAAAGGCATCATGCAGAAGGTGGGGGCTGTGGGTCTAGGGACAAGGTGGTGCCAGGCTGACCAGACCTTCTCTCTCCCCATAGGTGGCTGGTGAGCGTTACGTGTACAAGTTTGTGTGTGAGCCCGAGGCCCTCTTCTCTTTGGCCTTCCCGGACAATCAGCGTCCAGCTCTCAAGGCTGAGTTTGACCGGCCTGTCAGTGAGGAGGACACAGTCCCTTTGTCCCACTTGGATGAGAGCCCCGCCTACCTCCCAGAGCTGGCTGGCCCCGCCCAGCCATTTGGCCCCAAGGGTGGCTACTCTTACTAGCCCCCAGCGGCTGTTCCCCCTGCCGCAGGTGGGTGCTGCCCTGTGTACATATAAATGAATCTGGTGTTGGGGAAACCTTCATCTGAAACCCACAGATGTCTCTGGGGCAGATCCCCACTGTCCTACCAGTTGCCCTAGCCCAGACTCTGAGCTGCTCACCGGAGTCATTGGGAAGGAAAAGTGGAGAAATGGCAAGTCTAGAGTCTCAGAAACTCCCCTGGGGGTTTCACCTGGGCCCTGGAGGAATTCAGCTCAGCTTCTTCCTAGGTCCAAGCCCCCCACACCTTTTCCCCAACCACAGAGAACAAGAGTTTGTTCTGTTCTGGGGGACAGAGAAGGCGCTTCCCAACTTCATACTGGCAGGAGGGTGAGGAGGTTCACTGAGCTCCCCAGATCTCCCACTGCGGGGAGACAGAAGCCTGGACTCTGCCCCACGCTGTGGCCCTGGAGGGTCCCGGTTTGTCAGTTCTTGGTGCTCTGTGTTCCCAGAGGCAGGCGGAGGTTGAAGAAAGGAACCTGGGATGAGGGGTGCTGGGTATAAGCAGAGAGGGATGGGTTCCTGCTCCAAGGGACCCTTTGCCTTTCTTCTGCCCTTTCCTAGGCCCAGGCCTGGGTTTGTACTTCCACCTCCACCACATCTGCCAGACCTTAATAAAGGCCCCCACTTCTCCCATTAGTTCTCCTGTGTCCTCTTTGCTGCCATGT